TGTGATCTTGAGCAGTCCCACAACTCTTAGAACTTAATTCATTATAGAAGTGTTGGAGAATTTCTGTGAGATAATCAGGCATAAATTTTTAAAGCATTAATATTGCTGAGATGTCCAAATGACTACATAAATTATGATCCACCTACACGCTAAACTGCTATGTAGCCATTAAAAAGAATGACGCTGCTCTAAATATACTAATATGAAACAGTTTCCAAGATATCCTGAGTGAAGAAAAGACAGTATAGAACAATGTATATAGTATGCTACCATTTTTGTATGTGTGCATGCCTTCACATATGTGTGCTTTTAAGGGATATAGGCATATTTAAGCTCGTAAATTCATAGACCATCTTTGTAAAGGTACACAAAGAACTGGCAATAGTGGTTGCCTTCAGAGAAGAGAACTTGAAGAGAACCTCCCTACTGGAGGCAGGGATGGTGGAAGGGGTGGGGGATGGAGAGAGTGGAGATTGAGCTTTTGAATTCTGTTCCATGTGCATATATTATAAATTCAAAAAAAGATATAGTTTATTTTTTAAGAACCTGGAATTAAGTCCTATCTATGAAAGCTGAAGAGATCAAAGTGAGAGGTAATTTAATTTGAAGCCCAGGTACAGCAGAAGTTTGGGGCTTCTGTGTTACTCATGCTTATCCACACCTTTATTTTTTCTTTTTCTAAAGCATCTGGGTCTTTAGTTCAAATATTTGCAGATCCATGGTTTACTGGGTAGAATTTTTGTTGTGGCATACATCAACATATTCCAAGTTTCTCTGCTTGGATGGAATAGATGCATGAAATTCTGTGAAATGATTAAGCTGTGAAAAGTAGAAGGACTTTGAATAGGCATTATTTTTCAAGATCTTAGAAATAGTTATGCCTGATAGTTTTATAATGTCTGTAGCGTATTTTGCAGTCCACAGAACGCACTCACATACATTATCAGCTGATCCGTCGCAAAGAAGCCTCATGTGATTCTTTCTATTCTCAGCTTTGTCCATGAACTAAAATTAGAACTAGGCTGACATTACATTTCACTTGGTTACAGCTGACTGGGGATTTTAATCATTTGGAGCCACACTGAAAAAAAAATTTCCCCCTGCAATCTACTCTTAACTGATAGTCGCTAACTTTGGTTATGTGTGGTAAGTATTTGACAATGGTAAGTATTTTTCAAAAACATTTTTCCTTTCTATTGGAATGATCATATTTTCTTTCTCTTCTAGTCTATTCAGAATATTACATTAATTGATTTCTCAAACAAAGGTAAGCAAACAAATCTTAATCTCTGGAATAAAGAAACATTGCTTTTTTTCTCTGGTACATTTAGGTCCTTTCTGAAATGGTATCTATGATTCAGCTATTCAAAACCTAATGAAGTTGGTGACTATGACAATGTGGAGAAATCATGACAGAAAATGTGGTTTGTACTGGGGCTGTCAATGCTGTAAAGGAAGTTTGGGAAAAAAGAATAAAGAAACTCAATGAAGACCTGAAGCGAGAGAAGGAATTTCAACACAAGTATGCTAAAACATATTTATTATTTTGAATTACTATGAACTAAAATGATTTCCTGGTTTCCTAGGCTAGTGCGGATCTGGGAAGAACGAGTAAGCTTAACCAAGCTAAGAGAAAAGGTCACCAGGGAAGATGGAAGAGTCATTTTGAAGATAGAAAAAGAGGAATGGAAGGTAAGCTTTTATAGAATATTTGATTTTCCACAATATACAACAACCATCATTTCTTTTACTGTAGACCCTCCCTTCTTCTCTGCTGAAACTGAATCAACTACAGGAATGGCAACTTCATAGAACTGGTTTGCTGAAAATTCCTGAATTCATTGGAAGATTCCAGAACCTCATTGTGTTAGATTTATCTCGAAACACAATTTCAGAGATACCACCAGGGATTGGTAAGAAAGATTACTTTTATTCCTGTGCTATTAACTCCTCTCTATTGTATATTATTTTTTATAGGACTGCTTACTAGACTTCAGGAACTGATTCTCAGCTACAACAAAATCAAGACTGTCCCCAAGGAACTAAGTAATTGTGCCAGCTTGGAGAAACTAGAACTGGCTGTTAACAGAGATATATGTGATCTTCCACAAGAGGTTAGAAAGACATAAATGCCTATGATTGTATTTTTATTTTGAAAAACCTTGCTTTCTTCTTCAGCTCAGCAATCTGCTAAAACTTACTCACCTTGATCTGAGTATGAACGATTTTACTACAATCCCTCTTGCTGTGTTGAACATGCCTGCCCTTGAGTGGCTGGACATGGGAAGCAACAAACTTGAACAACTTCCTGATACTATAGAAAGGTAAAAGAAATAACTCTTTATGCTAATGATAATGTAATTAATTGTAGAAACCTTAATTTTTCAGAATGCAAAATCTACATACGTTATGGCTGCAACGAAATGAAATAACATGCTTGCCTCAAACAATCAGCAATATGAAAAATCTGGGTACTCTTGTTCTCAGCAACAATAAACTGCAAGATATTCCAGTATGCATGGAAGAAATGGCAAATCTGAGGTAAAAAGTTGTAGGCACAAAACTGAAAAACCTATAAAAATACTGTTTTTTGATGAACTTCTAGGTTTGTCAACTTCAGAGACAACCCACTGAAATTGAAAGTATCACTTCCTCCCAGTGAAGGCACAGATGAAGAAGAGGAACGGGAATTATTTGGCCTTCAGTTTATGCACACATACATACAAGAGTCACGGAGAAGAGCAGGTATAAGATTTGTATATAACACAGATTAAATGTAAGTGAAATAATCTTTTTTCTTTGAAAACAGCTCTTCAGTTTTGTGTTTGTCATGGACAGATTCTGACAATATATACATGTATGGCTCTGGAAATTTGAAGGTGACTTCATTAATTAATTGTGTTTATTAATTAATTATGTGTTGACATGTTATGTATGTTTCAGATCACCAAGTCAACGGTTCAACTACTTTACCAATCTCCATAAATACGGATGGATAATATAATTCAAGATGCCCTTCTAAAGAGGATTACTTTGGTGAATTCTCTAATGTTTGGATTTCTGAAGTAAAAAGAAAAGCTATTACCAAAGTTTAATGAGGCCACAGCATTTTTTAAAGTTCATATTATTTGCTATTTAAAGTATATATTTTTTTGATATAAAAATATAATTAAAAAATTTTTTTTGGTGGAAGACAGATGATGCTCAAATTTCTTTTCCATTAAGCAGTTGTTTCTGGTGATGAAGAATGATTTGGTAAAGCAGTTAACAAAACATTTTCCAAAGACACCAGAGGGTCTGTATAGTACTGCAAAGCAGGACTGAATCCCTTCTGCTGCAAATACTGGATTCGACCTTGGTCAATCAGCAATTTACAAAGATGCCCTATTTTCTTCTTTTCTTCAACACTAAGAAGCCTAAATTGAATAAACACACACAAAACATTGTTAAAATTTTGCAAAAGTTTATAAAAAATTATTTTTGTCACTATTTATTGAGAGACTGTTAACTAACCCATAATGTACTAAGTACTTTGTCCCATGCTTCCAAGACACATTATATTTATGACCACAATAAAAGATGTGTATATTTTAGCTTATTCTAAAATTAGATTATAAAATACATT